CATAAGTCATGGAACGAGGTAAGATCACTAAGGGAGGAGATAGAGAAGAACTGAGTAATTACATAGATGTGATCAGACAGAAAAGAAAGCCCAAGAATGGGAGGTGTCCTGGAAAATGTATCTAAAAGGAGAGAATGATCAAATGTGTCAAATGCTGCTATTGGACCAAGGGCAGAACACTGACCATTGGATTGAGCAATGCAGAAGTAAATAATAATTGTGGCAGGAACAGTTTTGGTGGAATGGCTTAAAGCTTGGTTGCAGTGAGTTTAGGAGAAAATGAGAAAAAAAATTGGAAATAATAAGTAAAGGCAACTCAAAGAATTTTACTTTGCATAGGGAGAAATGAAATGGAGTACTAGTCAATGTAGAGGTAGGATCAAGAGAAGATTTTGTTTTGTTAGCATGCTAATTAGCATAATCCAGTAAACAGCAAGACAAAAGTGAAAATACAGGATAAAAAGGGAGAATTACCCAGTTTATCAGGTCTGCAGAAGAAAAGAAAACAGCCAGTTGAAATAGAATAAAAAAATTGTACACAAAAATATGTAATTTGAATTATCATTTCCCCTCTATATTGCACAAAGTCCTTTGCTTCCTAGCCTTTACTATTTACAACTTGGTCATTTTTCAATGTAATATTTGAAAAGTATGTCTATTGAAAATTATGTAAAATTTTATGATTTTGGAGAGTAGTAACTGATTTGTTCTTTTGTGATTTTAATTTGTGAACATTCTTTAAACAGTGAATAGGATCTATTTCAAAAACTATTTTTTTAGTTTTAAAAAGCTCAGAATGCATTTTTCTGATAATATTTTTATTATATGAAGTAGTTTATTCTGGTTAGTTCATAAAATTGTATAAAGTAGCTAAATTGTATTACTGATTATCTGGGAAGTTTCAGGTCTTCAGATTTTTATTTCTATGGTGAAACTTATTCTAATTTCCAACCCAAGATTCTGGAACACATCTCCCATTATGAAGTGGGCCTCAGGATGGGAGCGGAAACAGAGCCTCTTGTTCACACTCCACACCCTCATTTTCCAGCAGTGAGGGTAGACTATTAAGGCTCTCATGTCATCAAGGATCGAGGCAATGGGTTAATGGAGACTCTAGACATTTGTTTCCTCACCAGTGAAAATTAAATGAAGACCCAGGAATCACTACAGCTATAGGGATGAGAAGGACATTTCAGCAGCTAGAGTGTGGTGGTAAGTTCCTGGCTACATGGCTGCTTCTGTACAAGTGATAAATAAAACTGATTCTTCCTGGCAGAAATATGGCAGGCACACAGGCCTGAGACTGGAGTACGGCTTCCTACTTCTTCCTCCGCAAACTAAAGACAGCGAGCCCCAGGGTGCTAATCCAACTGAGCTGCCACTCCAACTACAATTAGCGAAGCTGAACAAGAAAGGAGAGATGGAAAACCTGCCCCTAAATGAGGTTTCCTAACCTCATGTGTTTTCCAGTGAAGCGAATTACAAAGGCGAGTTCAGAAAGAAAAATGAACCGGGGAACCTTCTGACCTCTCCTTACTATTTTGTTAACAGGCATTATTTACTCAGGAGAAAAAAGTATAGGAAACTAAAGAAAATACTGAAGATAATCTCAAATGGTGACAATCTTTTTCAATCTCATCTACACTTCAATTTTGGAATAGTCTATAATATTTGAGAATTAACAGAAATATTGCAAGATAAAAGCTAGCAACTGTTATGTAAAAGTATCCATTTTCCATGGATTCCCGCTAAAAGACTAACAGTTACTAAATCATCCCCACAAGCCAACTGCTTTTAAAAAGACCTCTACTACAACACAAGATGGTGCCACTAGCATATTATGGTCAACACTTTGTGCCATTAGACTACTTCTACCAACTGTCCTCAGCCAATACATTAACACATCAACATACAGGTGAAAAACTAAATCAATTCAATAACCAACCTATGGCCAAAGTGCAATCCCATAGCAATCACTTTGCAGTACCTCCACTGGGCTCCAATAAGAAGGTCCAGAGATGCTCAGTATTGCCTTCTCCCAAATCTCAGGACAAAATTTCACAGAGCTTCTGTGATAGGTTTCTGAATTCACCATTGTTCCATGCCAAGCATCAGAACACACCTTCAATAGGCCTCCACTGGAGAAGTTCATTGTGGCCTGCTCAAAGAGCCCTGAACTCTCATTTGTTGCACTCCAAAGCTCAAACAACGTCTTCATCTGACCTCAACATGACATCATCACTGGAGCTCAATCAAGCAGCCCTGAGTTTACAATTACCCTTCTGTAAACCTCAAACAACATCTTCAAGCCTAGATGTTTGCTGGAGATCACTTTCATTGAAGTCTCATCAAAGAGTCTCAAGTTCATCATTATTTCGCCTCCAAAATCAAGAAATACCTTCCATAAACATCATTTGGACATCATCTTCCTTGGGACCCAAACGAAAAGCCCTTAGCTCGACATTGCTTCAATCCAAACCTCAGAAAACATCCTCATTGGACTACCTTTGGACATCTTCATTGCAGCGCAATCAAAGATCTTTGAGTTCACCATCACTCAACACAAAACTTCAAACAAGTGACTTATTTTGGACATCACCTTCTTTCAAACCCAATCAAATTGCTCTTACCTCTCCATTACTTGACTCTAGGCTTCAGAAAACACCTATATTGAACTCTAACCCCACTATTGGAGGCTTACCAGTGTCCCATTCAAAAGCAAGGCAATCAGCATCATCATATTTTGTCCACCCATCTGAGAATTTACCATTGTTTCAGCTCAATTCTCAGTCAATGTTTATGCTTGATTGTAACTTCCAGACCACGAATTCACCTGTCTGTCACTCCAAGTTTCAGAATACCACTTCACCAAATGGCAAACACAGAGTCACACATCTACCATCACCCCATCCAAAAACAAACATCTCAGGTCAATTATTATCAAGCTCCAAACACTGCACCAGGAACACAGCTGCTTCAACATTAGGTTTCAGACTCCAGAGTAAAAGCAGCTTTCAGTTTTCTCCAAAGACAGAATCAAATAAAGAAATTCCTTGGACTTTAAAGTATAGTCAGCCCTGCATTGTTAAAGGTGGAACTGTCCCTGATGATGTGGTAAATAAAATTGTCAATTCTATCTCAAATACCAGAATACAGAGGGATCTCTGTAGGCAGATTTTGTTTAGAAGGATGAGGGGAAGGCCAAATCCTCATCCTGGTCCTCGCTTGTCATCAAATTATGTGGTTTGCTTAGCTTGTGCTTCCTGCCTAAAATCTCCATGTAACCATCTTAGAGGAAAGAAAAATCCTCATTGTGCAACACTTTCTGTCATACCAACACCTGAGGCCAATTCTGAGGGCAAAATAGAAGTGAAATTAGTTCTTATCCTTTCTCTACCAGAGACTTTCTCATCTTGTCTCCCATTCCCTATGAAAGAAAACCAGCCTAATGAAGTCCCTGAAGACAACCTTGAAGGAGTAGAGAAGATACAGCAGTTTTTCCCCACATCTGAACGGGATATCCAGGGACTTAATATGAAGCAAATATGGTGGGCGGTAGCCCCCGAAAACAAAGTTATAGGCCAACAGCCCCAGGCTATTGACTGGCTGTTTTATGTTAAAAAAAATAATTCTCAGCCACAATCCCTGCTCCCATCCACCTCCTCCTCCACTTCCTCCTCCTCCACCACCTCCTCCTCCTCCTCTGTTGCCTCTGCCTCTTCTGACTCCTCTTCTTCATCTTCTTCCTCCTCTTCCTTTTCCATCTCATCCTCTTCCTCTCCTTCCAAAGAGTTTATGACCCTCACTCTCTCACGTCCTGTATTCCGTAAGGTACTTAGCTACCATCGGTTGCCTGCAGGGGTCTCCTGGCTTGAGTTTATATATAGCAAAGATTACCAGCTGCATCCCAGAAAACCAAATCGAAGCCAATCATCATCTCTTAAAACAAAGCCTGTGAGGAACAACAATACAGTAAAATGGAGAAAGGGAGCAAACACACTGTTCAAATTTTTCCGGACAAAATGAGAAATTGTGATTAAATTAATCTTTAGTCTGTTTGAAGGCATTGATCTCTTAGTTCTTTGAGACT